ACATGGGAACCAAGTGGGGCCTTTGGGATGTCTTCAGCCCTCCCACAGCCACTGGCCAGCCTGCCTGCTGTCTTCCTGCCCCCCTCGCTCACTCCTCCTTCTCCTGGGCTGAACCACACCCAAAAGCTTGATCCAGGACTGGGCTAGGTGACCGGTGCAATCCTTAGATGCCTCTCTTGGTTCCCACTGCCCTGCTGGTCTTGAGGCAGGTTGAGGGGGGAGTCACAGGCCATCCCTGCAAGGAAAAGCAGAGAGGGCAATTTGGGAAGGTGACAGAGGACCCTGTGGGACGTCGAGTCACAGCCTTGCTGGGCACAGTGACTGGCGTGCATAGTGAGCTGCTTTCCCAAGCACTGCCACCCCTGGCTCTCAGATATGCTGCTGAAAGGGGTGACGGGCAGTGGGGGGCTTGGGACTCCGCCGAGGTGTCCTAGCTCCCATCCCTATCCCCAGGCCCAGGCCCAGGCCCCTCCAGCATGAAAGGCTAGGGACCGCACTGCCATGGGGTTTGCCAGGCCCCTGTCTCTTGGGAAGCCACCCCTCCCAGGGAAAAGCAGGGCTGAGGGCTGTTCAGGCTCTGCCACCACCTGCTCTGTGACTTCGGGCAGGCCACCAATTCTTCTGAAAAACGGGAGTCACTGTGGGCACCATCACGCCCGGGTACAGGACGCCCAGTGGCTCAGCTGCCCCAGCCAGGCTGCCCTGTCCTGGCCTCAGCACACCTCCCACAGCCACTGCAGGCAGCCCTGGACCTTCTCCTGCTGAGGCCTTACTGCCAATCCCTCTGGGAGACCAGACACAACAGGCAGCGGTCTGGGTGACTCCCAGGAACCTGTCCTCCCTAGTGGCTGAGGCAGTAGGCTTGGCAGCAGGGACTCAGTGCCCTAGGAGGCAGGGCTCATCCCACAAGTTGCCATGGTAGCCCCTCCTCCTGCCCCTTACTCATCAGCCAGGCTGTACCGACACGGGCTGCCCAGGCAGGGGGTGGCTCGCTGGACAAAGCTGGCCGTGCAGGCGCTCAGGCGTGCAGGGTAGCCAGTGCCCCGGCCAGGAATGGACAGCCTCCAGGACACAGTGGCCCTGGACCATGGGGGCTGCTGCCCTGCCCTCAGCAGGCTGGTTCCCAGAGGCTTTGGGACTGAGATGTGGACTCTCTTTGCCCTTTCTGGACCCCTGGTAAGGAGGAGGAGCTGGGGGGCAGGTAGGGAGCCCCGAGTCTGACCTGGCCGCTGTCCTCCAGTTCCTGTTCCAGGTGCTGACTTTTATGATCTACATCGTGAGCACTGTGTTCTGCGGGCACCTGGGCAAGGTGGAGCTGGCATCGGTGACCCTCGCGGTGGCCGTGAGTACCCAGCTTGGCCCAGAGCAGGGACGAAGCTCTTGTTTCCTCCTGTGTGTGGCGCCAGTTTGTCAATGTCTGCGGAGTTTCTGTAGGAGTTGGTTTGTCTTCGGCATGTGACACCTTGATGTCTCAGGTGGGTGGCCTCCTGGAGCTGGGCAGGAAGCCAAACGGCTGACGCGGGGCGGGCTGTTTTGCAGAGCTTCGGCAGCCCCAACAAGAAGCACGTGGGCGTGATCCTGCAGCGGGGCGCGCTGGTCCTGCTCCTCTGCTGCCTCCCTTGCTGGGCGCTCTTCCTCAACACCCAGCACATCCTGCTGCTCTTCCGGCAGGACCCGGACGTGTCCAGGTGCGCTGGGCTCCGGCTGGGGAGGTGGGGCTGGTCAGCTCCGGAGCTTCTCCCTCTCTTGCAGGTTGACCCAGGACTATGTAATGATTTTCATTCCAGGACTTCCGGTAGGTGCCCCTGTTTGCTGAGCGTGGAATCATGTTGATTTGTTTGGGTTTGCTTTTCATACAGGTGATTTTTCTTTACAATCTGCTGGCAAAATATTTGCAAAATCAGGTACAGGTCTTTGGTGTGTGGGGAGGCCCTTCACCTTAGCAGGGCCAGTTTTCATTTATTTCAGAAGATCACCTGGCCCCAAGTCCTCAGTGGTGTGGTGGGCAACTGTGTCAACGGTGTGGCCAACTATGCCCTGGTTTCTGTGCTGAACCTGGGGGTCAGGTGAGCCCGGGGGCTGGTGGGGCCTGGTCAGGCAGTCGCAGCCCTGTTCTCCCTCCTTACCCAGGGGCTCCGCCTATGCCAACATCATCTCCCAGTTTGCACAGACCGTCTTCCTCCTTCTCTACATTGTGCTGAAGAAGCTGCACCTGGAGACGTGGGCAGGTGGGAGGCCTGGCCTGCTCTGGGAGGCTGAGAGGCTGTCAGCTCATGGGGCCTCTGTTTCCAGGTTGGTCCAGCCAGTGCCTGCAGGACTGGGGCCCCTTCTTCTCCCTGGCTGTCCCCAGCATGCTCATGATCTGTGTTGAGTGGTGGGCCTATGAGATCGGGAGCTTCCTCATGGGTACGTGGAAGAGGATGGGGGGCGCAATGGCGCGGGCCGGACTCACGGCGGGCCTCTTCTCTAGGGCTGCTCAGTGTGGTGGATCTCTCTGCCCAGGCTGTCATCTACGAGGTGGCCACTGTGACCTACATGGTAAGGCTCCTGCAGGGGTGCCTTCCCCACATCACTGACAGTGCTTTCTTATCTTTGATCCCAGATTCCCTTGGGGCTCAGCATCGGGGTCTGTGTCCGAGTGGGGATGGCTCTGGGGGCTGCGGATACTGTGCAGGCCAAGCGCTCGGCCGTCTCGGGCGTGCTCAGCATAGGTAGGTGGAGTCCTCTCCTGGTGGGCCTTCAATCTGTCATTGCTGCACCTTTTGTCTCTTCCAGTTGGCATTTCCCTGGTCCTGGGCACCCTGATAAGCATCCTGAAAAATCAGCTGGGGCATATTTTTACCAATGATGAGTAGGTAATCAGTTTTCTGTGCTGACTCTTGGTGTGTCTTAATGCTTTCTCATTTCTTCTGCAGAGATGTCATTGCCCTGGTGAGCCAGGTCTTGCCGGTTTATAGTGTCTTTCACGTGTTTGAGGCCATCTGTGTAAGTACCACTTTGATCCAAAGCCTGACTCCGCTGATAATAGTTCCATTCTTATTTCAAACAGTGACTTCCCTCTTCTTCTGCAATTTACACGAGCTCAAAAGTGAATGCAGATTAGCAAAGAACTGAAAAATTGCAGCAGTGTAAAGCCACAAATCTTTTTCTTCCGGATTCCTCATGAGCTGGGACCATGACATTGACCTGTGCCCCAGGCTGGCCAGGAGCTGAATGGCAACCATATCCTGTTGCCAGCACAGAGGGACATTTCTACAAGGGAACGAGCCCACCCAGAACACAGAAGGAACTGGACTTTCTGCTCCTTTGATCACTAAAGGACAGGTGTCATTTAACACAGATTTGAATTATGTAATTTTTTTTTTTTTTTGAGACAGGGTCTCGCTTTGTCACCCAGGCTGGAGTGCAGCAGTGCGATCATGGCTCACTGCAGCCTCAACCTCCTGAGCTCAAGTGATCCTCTCACCTCAGCCTCCTGAGTAGCTGGGACTACAGGTGCATGCCACCACATCCAGCTAATTTTTAAATTTTCGTATTTTTTGTAGAGACAGGGTCACACTATGATAGGTGGAATCCTCTCCTGGTGGGCCTTCCAACGTTGGCCTGAGTCACTAGCCTGGGCCAGAGGAAGGCTGGCATGGTGGAGGCATGGCTGGCCTCGGGAGCTGCCAGGTTTATCTTCCAAGCCCTGGCTGGCCTTGAACTCCTGGGCTCAAGTGATCCTCCCATATCAGCCTCCCAAAGTGCTGGGACAATAGGCATGAACTACTGTGCCCAGCTATGATTTTTTAAAAACACAAGAAAACAACAAAACCCAAAACACTAAACTCTTGCTTAATAAGCAGAATTTGAACTCATAGCTCTCCTACTTTGCATCTGGAGTTACGTGAATTCTTCAGGAACACACCCCTTGCATACATTCCCATAGCTCTGCAGAAGGATATGCCCTTACTTAGCAATACTGGCGCATTCCAGCCCTTTCCCTACCTGGGGAAAAAACACTTGCATAATAATTACCAACTCATTACAAATCTACTGAAAGAAATCATATTTATGGAGGATATTTCCAAAGGCCTCTGTGTACTCCATCCAGTTCGCTAACTATTCTAGGATTTATTTTTGAATATAGCCGGGCATTCAGAAAGCGACAAGCTCGGGCCACATGTTCTTAGCCTCAGCAGAAATTCCCTCTCTGGGCTGTGTTCTGGCATCATATTTGTGGCCTTTATCAAGGAACATTAAATGAAACTACTTTATGGAGCCCATTATTGCTTTTGTCATAGGATACTATTTTTTTTTTTTTTTTTTTTTGAGACAGAGTCTCATTCTGTCGCCCAGGCTGGAGTGCAGTGGTGTGATCTTGGTTCACTGCAACCTCCACCTCCTGGGTTCAAGTGATTCTCATGCCTCAGCCTCCCGAATAGCTGGGATTACAGGCATGCACCCCCATGCCTGGCTAATTTTTGTATTTTTAGTAGAGACAGGGTTTCACCATGTTGGCCAGGCTAGTCTCAAACTCCTGACCTCAGGTGACCCACCCGCCTCGGCTTCCCAAAATGCGCTGGGATTACAGGTGTGAGCCACCGCACCTGGCCTGGATACTGTTAAAAGACACTATTCATACTTTTTCTCTAGTGTCTGGGTGAGACCACACCTGAGAAATCATTCTTGAAATTGAAAGCTAGGAATAGCTTTGCTTTTTTTTTTTTTTTTTTGAGACAGGTCTCACTCTGTCACCCAGGCTGGAGTGCAGTGGTGCCATCTCAGCTCACTGCAGCCTCGACCACCTGGGCCCAAGCAATCCTCCTACCTCAGCCTCCTGAGTAGCTGGGACTACAGGTGTGCACTACCATGCCTGGCTAATTTTCTTTTTAAAGTTTTGTAGAGATGGAATCTTGCCATGTTGTCCAGGCTAGTCTTGAGCTCCTGGGCTTAAGCAGTCCTCCTGCCTTGGCCCCCAAAGTGCTAGGATTACAGGCATAAGCCATGGCACCTGGCCCAGCATTTCTTAAGAAATTAAGTATGCCTCCCCTTCCAGGGGGCAGTAGTTCTCTAGTCACTTGGCTACCAAGAAACTCCGAGTCAGGTTTACAGAGAACAGTTACCAGGGCCTGAGGGCTTGTGTATGTGCAGCCCATCATTTTTCCTCCTGGCTAGTCGGTTTTTTCTTAATTTACATTTTCCATGAGCCTTATTTTTATATTTTGTAAACTTTTAGTGAGTTATAATTTACATATGATAAAATTCATATATAAGTATACAACTCAGTGATTTTAAATGAATTTGGAGTTATGTAACCATCACCACCATCTAGTTTTCCATCACCCCGCAGAATTTCCTGGAGACTGTTTTGTAGTTAATCCCTGCTCCCATCTCCTGCCCTGGGCAATCCACTGCATTGCTTTCTGTCTGTATGAACAATTTCATATAAGTAGGGTCTTATGATATGCAGTCCTGTGTCTGGCTGCTTCTCCTTAGCATACTGTTTTTGAGGTTCATCAATGCTGCAGCATGCGTCACTGCTTCATTCCTTTTATTACCGAGTAGTTCCATTGTATGGAAATACTGCCTTTGTTTATCCATTCATCAGTGGATGGACATTTGGGTTGTTTCTAGTTTTTGCTATCATCAATAATGCTGTTTAGAATGTTCACGTGGAAGTCTTTGTGTGGATTTGTTTTCATTTCTTTTAGTAGAGTTCTGGGAGTTGAACTGTTAAGTCAAATGATAACTTTATTTTTAGCTTTTTAAGAAACTGCCAGCCAGGTGCAGTAGAGCTCATGCCAGCATACCAGTGCTGGTAATCCCAGCACTTTGGGAGGCTGAGGTGGGAGGATCATTTCAACCAAGGAGTTTGAGACCAGCCTGGGCAACATAGGGAGACCCTATCTCTACAAAAGTTTTTAAAAATTAGCTGGGGGAGGGGGTCGGCGGGGAGGCGGGGTTGGCACACACCTATAGTCTTCGCTACTTGGGAGGCTGAGGCAGGAGGATTGCTTGAGCCCAACAGTCCAAGGCTATAGTCAGCTATGATTATACCACTGCACTCCAGCCTGGGCAACAGAGTGAGACCCCCATCTCTAAAAATAAAGTAAAATAAAAAATTTTAAAAAGTCACGGTGTAACCCAAATTCACCTAAATTTTCTAT